GTTCTCTTGACAATTCCACTTGCAGTTGTGGTTCACAGCACACAAGTAAAGCTTTGTTGTTTCTCTTGTGATTAGTCCGTGAAGGGGCTCTGACTTGATCACTTTTCTACATTGCCACCAATACCTAAATCCAACCGCCCCAATGCCAATACTTAGCCAGTGTTAAGCACGTAGTGTTTAAACACACCTCAACACGCAAGTATTGTAAGATAATGACCACACAACAGGGCAAATACAAAGTTAAAGCAGGTCCGGGACCAATACAAAGCATCTTTACCAATAAAATGCCGTGATGACGCTGTCACCCATTCCGGATTCACGAATCATTCTTCAAAAGTCCGGCTCCAAAACTATGTGGAGACTGAAATCCCCTGAAGAAAAAAAAAAAAAACCGCCAAAATGACAGCTAAGACAGAGGCCAGACTAACCCCTGGCCCTCCCAAATTCCCTCTCGCTCCACAAGTGGGTTCACAAGAGACACAAACGCACCCAGGAAGACCTCCGCTCCCTCAGACGCGGGGCGGGCCCTGCGACTTCACTCTGGGAGGGACATTTCCGCTCACCCAGCTCTGCGACCCTCGCTCCTGCGGAGTCAGCTTCTGCTCGCGGAGGGGGAAGGGCAAAAGGACAGTGCGTCCCAACCCGTCCCTCTCCAGCTGAGCCTGTCAGAGACCAGCCCAGCTCTGAAATCAAGCCGTTGAGAAAAGGGAATTCGGCCCTCCGCCGCCTCTTCAGTTTAAAATCGTTTCCCGACTCGCTCTGCGGCCCCACGCAGGAAGCCTCCTTGGCGCCTCGCCGATTCCGTATCAGTGAAGCAACTAAAATTGCCATTTTAACTGAGGGCAAGGCCGAGCCACTTAACCACTATCGTCAACCTTTCCAATCGTGCTCGGTTGCTCCTCAGTTTTCCTACCGGTGCGAAGCTTTCTCTCAAATTTCCGCCCGTAGTAGGCATGGCGGCGGCACCTCACCACTGATTCGTTGAATTCCTTCCCGGTAATCTTGGGCACTAGCGGGCGGAGTTGAAGGGCGCTTGGACCCCAGCGGCGATCTGTGTTTGGGTTCGCGCTCTGGGAGAATTTTGGCTTTGCTCGCCTTCCTCTTTCAGAAGACTCGAAATCGGCCAGCAGGTCTGCGAGATTTGAAACGCGACTGTTACTCCTTGTTTTCCGGTTCTGGCCGCGGGAGCCTCTCGAGAAGCGTGGAAAGAGGAGAAGGGCGTATACCTTGTGACCGCCTCTGGTTGTCTTGGGCTCGCGCCTGGCGCCGCTACGTGGAGTCGCTCTCTCGTCGTCACTTTTGGCTGCCGACTTGTTGAGTAGAAGTGCAGACTGATGCTTTAAGACTCAGGGAGAGGTCTTTCCCTTATCTCCACCCCAGCAAGCACCCCAGAGACCTTGGAGATTTGTCTTGTTTCTAGACACGTGTACTCCAATGTTGTGCGGAGGAGGCCTTAAATATTCGAGAAGAGAGTGGGAACTCCTGGAATTTTAAGGGATTTCTGTGTATTTCCAAAACTGACTTTTAACTACCGGCAGCGTGGGATTTCGTGATTGTTTTTCGCCATCGTGTGGCTCCAACATGTACTTCCCTTCTTGGTTAAGTCAGCTGTACAGGGGTTTATCCAGACCCATCAGAAGGACCACCCAACCGATCTGGGGTTCTCTCTACAGAAGTCTGTTGCAGAGTTCACAGAGGAGAATTCCAGGTGAAAATAGCGAAGAGATCTATCCTATGAACTTTAAAGTTTCTTTTTTTTTTTTTTTTTAAAGAATTCAGTAGCTTTGTTGTCCGGACCAACACATGTGGAGAGTTGCGTTCGTCTCACTTAGGCCAAGAAGTCACCTTGTGTGGATGGATTCAGTACCGAAGGTAAATTGAGAAAGACAGTCTAAGAATGCATGAAATGTTTCTTTTCCCCCCCCCCATTAATCAGGCAAAACACATTCTTGGTCCTAAGAGATTTCGATGGGCTTGTTCAAGTTATCATTCCCCAGGATGAGGTAATAGAAAATTTCCTGTTATTATCTAAAAGTTCTCAGAACTCTTTTCCCCCTTGTTCTGTAGTCGGCAGCCTCTGTGAAGAAGATTTTATGTGAAGCCCCTGTGGAATCTGTGGTGCAAGTGTCTGGTACAGTCATTTCCCGTCCTGCAGGACAAGAGAATCCAGTAGGTAGTTTCGAAGATATCTGTGTAATTTTATTTTTAAAACCCTTCCTTCTCACTCTCCAAGAAAATGCCAACAGGTGAGATTGAAATCAAAGTTAAAACAGCTGAGCTTCTGAATGCCTGCAAGAAGCTGCCCTTTGAAATTAAGAACTTCGTGAAGGTACCAACCTCTGTTATTAATAAAATAGAGTAATTTAAATATAAAAATCTTTCAATTTCTTTAGAAAACAGAGGCTCTTCGGTTGCAGTATCGCTACTTAGACTTGCGTAGTTTCCAAATGCAGTATAACCTGCGACTGAGGTCCCAGATGGTCATGAAAATGCGGGAATATCTCTGTAATCTGCATGGTAAGAGAAATGCCTGGATGCTCTTTGGAGCTTCTACTAAGTGATAATGTTTCTCTCTTTTTAGGGTTTGTGGATATAGAAACCCCCACATTGTTTAAGAGGACCCCAGGGGTATGTATATTCCTTCAATCAGTCTATTAATACTGTCTTCTCTCTCTTTCTCTCTCTTTGAAAGGGTGCCAAAGAGTTTTTAGTACCATCCAGGGAACCTGGAAAGTTTTATTCTCTCCCTCAGAGTCCTCAACAGTTTAAGCAACTTCTGATGGTTGGCGGTTTAGACAGGTGAGCTTTTTTTATGCTAGCAGTTGTCAGAAATAACTCAATTAATGCTATTTCTCAATTGTAGATATTTTCAGGTTGCCCGATGTTATCGAGATGAAGGTTCAAGACCAGACAGACAGCCTGAGTTTACTCAGGTACAAAGTTATATTCACTTGTTTCTTAAAATAAATTAGTTTCCATATGGTACTTTGGTTTCAGATTGACATAGAGATGTCATTTGTAGACCAGACTGGGATCCAGAGTTTAATTGAGGGTTTGCTCCAGTATTCCTGGCCCAATGACAAAGATCCTGTGGTTGTTCCTTTTCCTACTATGACTTTTGCTGAGGTGCTGGCCACCTATGGAACTGATAAACCTGACACTCGCTTTGGAATGAAGGTACTTATCTTCACTTTTCTAGGACTCTGTCCTTAGTTATCTCTTTTTGTTACCCATTTTCCAGATTATAGATATCAGTGATGTGTTTAGAAACACAGAGATTGGATTTCTTCAAGATGCACTTAGTAAGCCCCATGGAACTGTGAAAGCCATATGTATCCCTGAAGGAGCAGTAAGTGAAGTACAGTTCTATGTTTCTCTAGATGACAAGTTTACTTTGATTTTTCTTTCATCAGAAATACTTAAAAAGGAAAGACATTGAATCCATTAGAAACTTTGCAGCTGACCATTTTAATCAGGTAAGGAGTTAATTAGAGCAGTTTTTTTCCTTAAAACGTGAATAAGTCTTTTTCTTTTACACAGGAAATCTTACCTGTATTCCTTAACGCCAATAGAAACTGGAATTCTCCAGTTGCTAATTTCATAATGGAGTCACAAAGACTGGAATTAATCAGACTAATGGAGACCCAAGAGGAAGATGTGGTCCTACTAACTGCTGGAGAGCACAATAAAGCAGTAAGAAAAATTACTTCCAAGCATCAGTGCTGGTTAACTCAATGTTTACGTCTTCTGTTTGCAGTGCTCTTTGTTAGGAAAATTACGACTGGAATGTGCTGACCTTCTAGAAACAAGAGGAGTGGTGCTCCGTGACCCCACTCTGTTCTCTTTCCTTTGGGTGGTAGATTTCCCACTCTTCCTGCCCAAGGAGGAAAATCCCAGAGAGCTGGAATCGGCCCACCACCCATTTACTGCTCCCCACCCCAGTGACATACATCTCCTGTACACTGAGCCCAAAAAGGTACCGTATCTATACTTCCAAATCAAAAGGAATCTCTAACATAAAGTATCTGTGAATCTTCTAGGCCCGTAGCCAACACTATGACTTGGTTTTAAATGGCAATGAAATAGGAGGTGGTTCAATTCGAATTCACAATGCAGAGCTGCAGCGTTATATCCTGGCAACCTTACTAAAGGTAACAAACATCATCTGCTATCCTGGGCTTATATATTTAAACTGAATTATCTTTTGAATTTCAGGAGGATGTGAAAATGCTCTCCCATCTGCTCCAGGCTTTAGATTATGGGGCACCCCCTCATGGAGGAATTGCCTTAGGTAAACAACTTTTCCTTTTATAAGATAAACTGTCTCATCTGTTATCTTTGTATTTTACTCACAGGGTTAGACAGACTGATATGCCTTGTCACTGGATCTCCAAGCATCAGAGATGTCATAGCCTTCCCAAAGTCCTTCCGGGGACATGACCTCATGAGCAATACCCCAGATTCTGTCCCTCCTGAGGAACTGAAGCCCTATCATATCCGAGTCTCCAAGCCAACAGACTCCAAAGCAGAAAGAGCTCATTGAATCATGCATACCATGCAGAAAGTTGAGCTTTTAGGTTTTGTCCTCTTTGCTTCCCCAAGGCTAAAGTCAGATCTAGAGTTCTGCCACAGGTCTAACAATCAAGTCTTTAGATGGAAGGAATCCAGGCAACATTCTTCACCACAACGAAGAAACAGATAAAAGATACCCAATTTTGACTTGATTTCATGCATCATTTGGATTTTTTTTGGTTAGGACTTTTTTTGAAGTTCCTTTTTACTTAGGTGTGAAAGATGGTTCTTTGTTGAAATAATATAGTGGTTTAGTGTTTTCAAATCATGTTTCTCATACCCAGATAGTAGATTATTCACTTAGGACAGAGGTAATCAAATTATGTGTGAAATGTAGGAAAATGCTTGCCCCTGTAAACTAGTGAGTTGATGGAGCATTTGCTTCATCATCCTCATCAAGAGAATCATATAAATTAAGCTTTATAATGACATTTCAACCATCAACATAATATAGTGAGGAGTAGCATAATATTTTTTAATAATGCAGAAAACATCACTGAAATGAGAGTCACAAATTTTTCTTCAGTGTTTCAGCCTGAGTAAGTTACATAAACCTCGCTTAGCCTCCCTTCCTGCTAATGTGTAAAATACATACTTGCCCTGGCTACCTCACCGGGCTGTTATTGCTGGAATCAGAGGAGATAACATATATGGAAGATAAAGTGAATAAAAGTACTTTGAAAAACTATAAAGCATTCCACAAATATGAGATGATGGTATTATCCATCCATAAATAGGTAGATATATCTCTATTTTATAGTTTCAGATTAAACAAAACTGATATCAATAGTAAAAGTCATTTTACTTATCAATTTTCTGTTTTTTTTTTTAGTTTTAAAGATAT